ATTAAAGAAGTGAGAACACTTTGAGACTCATTTTATGGAACTGGCATTATGTTGATAACAAAGACAGACAAAGATACTACAAGAAAAGGAAACCACAGGCGAATATACTCAATGAACAGATTCCTATTGCTTTTCTATCTGTAGTTCCTTAGTTGTATCGTGTCTGAGACACCATCAGCTCTTTTGCCCTTGATTTCCCTATGTGCGATATGAGGTCCTCTGCAATGGAACGAGCTTTTTTCTGAAGACACGTTTAAAGGAGTGTTGCATGATTCCCTCTTCCTCACATGCAAAATACAACTATAACCTCAAATGTACCATGATGATGGCGAAACACAAGTAGAAAGGAACATGAGCCCCTGCATTACTAACATGTAGCAGAGATGCCCAATGTTTAGGAGTGCATTTTGGACCTGCACTAGTGAGAAATAAGTCTTTATTCTTTAAAAGCATGTTAGATAGAGTACCGAAATTAATGGATATATCATCCTTTCCATAAAGTGGCATTTTCCATAAACTGGTTTATTTTTAGAAACATGTAACCCAGTTTTTTCCAGATTCAACAGTCAGCATAAACATCTGAAGATCATTTAGCCATATTTAAAAAGGCAAACACAAATTGTTTTCTATTAAAAAAAACAATAGTGTGACTACCAAATGAAGTTTGTATTACTAACAAAGGATAAATAAAAGATGTAGCATTATTTAGTCAGCTCTGTATTTCAACATATAATAACATAAATATATCTTCATAAAAAGAGAAAATAAATTCAACATGAGGTAATGATACCTATCTCTGGACTATTGTTTTATAGCTGATTTTTCCCTTTCACATTTGTATTTTACACCTATGTAAAGTCAAGATATATTCACTATTACGATTAATTAAGTGAAGTTGGTAAGATAAATGTCAAGGGCTTTAGAAAGGCACTATACAAACAAGATATCACATGGGACAGTGTTATATCTAATTGCTCAAATGGTAGCCTCCAAGGCAATACTTCAGTGATATTCTCTAGTCACGAGGTCCCCAAGGCCTTGGGGGCAAATATTTGTGACACAGTTTGGTGCTAGGACTTAGTTTCTAGATGTGACCTTATCTCTGCTATCTATGAGTTTTCTTAATAGGTTGGGTAAAAAAGTAACATTTAAAATCTTCAAGGAAATATACTCTCGACACTCCTACTGTTGTTTTCAGGTTTGTTTCTATTAATTAAGTGCTAAGCGGGAGCATTATTGGAGTTCGTTAATTTCAGCAAAAGATCCTTCAGTAAATGAATCACTCAGATGCCTCTGTATTTAGGTGAGTTGATTTAGTTTTTTTAAAATTTTATTTCTGGATCAACTTTCTTATTTTTTTCTCACAGGATTCAAAAAAATCAGACTGCTGGAGTCACCTTCATCCTCTTGGGCTTCTCAGAATTTCCAGACCTTCAGATACCCCTGTTCCTGGTCTTCCTGACCATCTACACAATCACTGTGATGGGGAATCTGGGCATGATCATGGTCATCAGGATCAACCCCAAACTCCACACCCCTATGTACTTTTTCCTCAGCCACTTGTCCTTTGTTGATTTCTGTTATTCCACCACAATTACACCAAAACTGCTGGAGAACTTGGTTGTGGAAGACAGAATCATCTCCTTCACAGGATGCATCATGCAATTCTTCTTTGCCTGTATATTTGTGGTGACAGAAACATTCATGCTGGCAGCGATGGCTTATGACAGATTTGTGGCAGTGTGTAACCCTCTGCTTTACACAGTTGCAATGTCCCAGAGGCTTTGCTCCTTGTTAGTGGCTGCATCATACTCTTGGAGTTTAGTTTGTTCCTTAACATACACATATTTTCTGTTGACTTTATCTTTTTGTAGGACTAACTTCATTAATAACTTTGTCTGTGAGCACGCTGCCATTGTTGCTGTGTCCTGCTCTGACCCCTACATGAGCCAGAAGGTCATTTTAGTTTCTGCAACATTCAATGAAATAAGCAGCCTGGTGATCATTCTCACTTCCTATGCTTTCATTTTTATCACTGTCATGAAGATGCCTTCCACTGGGGGGCGCAAGAAAGCGTTCTCCACGTGTGCCTCCCACCTGACCGCCATTACCATTTTCCATGGGACTATCCTTTTTCTCTACTGTGTTCCTAACTCCAAAAGTTCATGGCTCATGGTCAAGGTGGCCTCTGTCTTTTACACAGTGGTCATTCCCATGCTGAACCCCTTGATCTATAGCCTCAGGAACAAAGATGTAAAAGAGACAGTCAGGAAGTTAGTCATTACCAAATTATTATGTCATAAAATGTAATGCTAGAAATATTAATTATTTATCCTTGAGAGCAGCACTGCAGTTGTTCAATAACTAGTCATTGCATGAAATTATGATAACCCTCCAACTGACAGTACAATATCTATTCACACTGATGTTTAGTAAAATAACTTTAAAGTTATAAATACTGTAAGTATGGAATCTCAGACCATTTAAACTAAATTTTTGATCGAGAATATTGTAATACAAAAGTTTTTGTGTTAGTATACGTTTATTGTGATTGTCCAGGTCAAATTTCAGTTCAATTTAAATCTTGCAAAATGTAAAAATTTTTGAGATGATCTGAAGAATAGTAGTTTATAATGAGGAAGTTTACCTGATAACATAAAATTACTATGATAAGAGCTGTTCAGTATAAAACACTATCTATAAAATAATTACAATTAATTCTGTATGGGCAACTTTGGCATTAGAAGATTTACAGACAAACAAAAATAAATAAGAAAATTATCTTCCTTACGAAGTCCAGAATCTGGTAAAGTTAAGTTATACTTGGTATTATAAATTATATTTTTCTTTATGCATGATAATAAGAAGATGGTAAATATTTTTGCAAATAAATGCCCATCACCCTAGTTCTGCCACTGATGCCAATATGATTGTGCATGTTATTTATTTATTAAAAATTTTATTGAGATAATTTTCTATTCATTTTCCTTTGTAAGAAATAATATAGAGGAATTCCAATTATCTTTTAACCAGTTTCCCCCTAAGATAGTACAATATAACAACCAGGATAATGATATTGAGATAATACACATACATTATTCAAGCATTAGTTATGTATTGATAAAAGAAATATTCATAAACTCAGTGATATCTAACAGTAAGCAATCCTTTCAAATAAGTGACTTGACTGGGGTAGCTCTGTTGATATCAGTTCGACCATTTGGGTGTCAAGAATGGGGTAACTAGATCAGCTACCTTTGGAACTAGAGACCTGTATGTATGTCATCTTCTTTGGACTCTTTGGCTGATAGTCTTTGTTGAAAGCAGAGCCACAATAGAGTATTCCAAAAATAAAAGCATACTTAACGTTCCTGTTTGGGTCTCACCTGTTAACATTTTATGAGTCAGAGAAAATCACGTCCAAGCCCCAAAGCAAGAGTTGAGAAAGTTATCTATTTCTTGTAGAACTGCAAGATTACAAGTCAAGAGTGATGGGTACAGGGAGAAATGAAAAACTGGGTTCAAAATTGATTGAAACATTTACATCTTTAAACACATTCTTCCTTGATAATGCCAGATAACTTTACTGCAGAAAACAGATAACCCATGGCTCTAATTGGTTTTAGAGAAGTTTTCAAATAATTGAAATAATTTGATTGCCTTAACCAAATGGCTGGTTGAGATTAAGTATAAGAACTTACATTTTCTCCTTGTGTCTTGCCAGTCATGATTAAGGCTTACAAGCACAGAATATGAAGTCAACCATGTGTTGAAGGTCCAATCCAAGCTGTTAAGTGATACTTGTTTCCCCTCAAGGTTTATCTTTATTTCCAAATAAAAATTCAATAACTTTTTACCTTAATGCTTTACACCAACTTACATGTCTATGCAACTTACTGTTTAGGAATATACAACAAAATTCTCAACACTTACAGAATACAGCAAAAGTAACAGAGGATTTACTTTAATTTTTAACTGTAGATAATGAGTCATAATTAAATGCTCTAGTCGAGTATTTTTAAAGCTGTGTGTATGTGTGTGCATATGTGTATAGTTTAATAAAGATGTTAAGGAGCACAAAAAAGGATTTAGAAAGTTTGAGTATGCATCGCAGAATATTTAGTATATTCAATAAGGTTTCCAGGATAAAGTTAGAATATACTATTTTTAAATATTGTTTTGGAAGATGTAAGCTGTAATTTGGTAGGTTTCTTTTAGTACAAAATAAAAATCAAAGAAAAAAAGAATAGTTGCTAATCCCTTTAATACAAGATTTTTTTATTTTGGTAAATGTTCATAAATGGGCAGTTTACACAAATATAATGCAATTTCCCCCCCAAATTCTCAAATTATACTTTCAGTGTGAAAGCAAACATGTTAACTGTGAAGATAAATACATTTTAGATAATGTAAGTGAGTTTGCTAATGGTCATATTAAGTGATAGCTATGGGCTATTTTTTTTCTACAAATACATTTGTATGCTGCTCTTCTTTTAAACTTTTGGATACAGTAGGTATAAATGTGACTTTTTTCCCATGGAGGGCTGTGGCAGGACATTTGCTATCATATGCACAATACTAAAGCAAGTTATATAGTTTAATGCTCACTTCTTAGTGGATTAACAACTATAAAAATTATATCTGGACCATTTTATGTAAATGTCAACTTTCATATTATGTTGACTAAACAAAGACGGCATCAAAGATTGTATTAGTGTTGGACAAATATATCATTACGTGATTATATTACATAACACTTTGCTTACGTGAGTGGTTTTTACTGCTATCAAACATAATAGGAAAAC